TTGGTCCTCTCAAGGCCTTTCCTCCGGAGAGGTTAAATCCTCAACGCCTGCTCTCCACTTTCCAGCCTTTTCTTAAGGCTCTTCTTTCAGCCTAGTATCTGTGACCAACTTCTCCTTCCTAGGCCCTCTCATTATTATTTAAATGTCCATTCTTTTGGGGGCTTCAACTTCACTAAAAACATTCCTTCCTCTTCCTCCGCCTCGTAACTCTCTGCTCAAGCATCTGGATGCCAGAGGTCATTTGAGCTAAATGGGGTTCAAAGCTTTTCTGACTCTGGTACTGCATTCCCCACTTTCAAATCACATTTTTCACCCCAGGGCCCCCAGTGGTCTCAAACCCAAACACAGTGCGGTTAGGAAGTGGGCACTCGCCACAGAGCTAAATTGGGAATTATTTGACCTGCAGCTTCTGGAGAATGGTTTTGCCTCCTCCCCGCGACATCAACTAACTCACTTGCTGTTAGCTAAGGGCAAGGACAATGTCTCCTCTACCAGACAGGAAACTTGATGGCGGACGCTATCCGTTAGTTCCTTTTTCAATTCCCCATTCCCACCCCTTCGAGACCACGATGTTTCTTAAAATACAAAGTTTCTTTTACAAAACATCCCTCCGCAACTTTGAGTTTATATAATAAACGGAAACGTCCTTTAAACAATCAGGCTACGAAGGGGTTAAATCTAATCTCAGCAACCTGATGGATTCTGGGGGGTTTCCTTCCTCGACTCTAGAAATTAAAACGAAATTTTGCCCAAGGTAAAGATGAGAACCGTTTACATCAACTGTCAGGCTTCTGCCCCAAACAAGAATGGCTACCCACGCCCACAAACAGAGCCACTCACGTAACTAAAAATGGTTGGCTCCGGGTTCCACCACTGGAGTCACTTTCTGCCCAACTTCAAAATGGCGCCCACTAGCTTCACCAAAAGGATCGAACTTCCCAGCACCCTCTCTGGCCCGTAACGTCAGGTGACGCGAGACCCAGCCGGAAGTGAAGGAAAAAGCGCTTCAGCCCGCGGCGCCTGCGCAGAACGCTCCAGACGCTGAGAGGCAGGAGGCACTAGGGATCGTCCGCAGGATTGGGACTGATACAGAGGCCGCCACGGAGCCCGCCGGAGCCACCGTTCCTGCTGCTGCCGCCGCTGCCCGAATCGGAACCGTCGGGCCGCAGCCGCCGGCAATGCCGCGAAGGAAGGTGAGAAACGGGAGAGGAGGGATGGCGGGTTTCTGTGCTAATATCTGGATCTATGGTATTACAGAGGAATGCAGGCAGTAGTTCAGATGGAACCGAAGATTCCGATTTTTCTACAGATCTCGAGCACACAGACAGTTCAGAAAGTGATGGCACATCCCGACGATCTGCTCGAGTCACCCGCTCCTCAGCCAGGCTAAGCCAGAGTTCTCAAGGTAAAAAAACCTTCATTTTTCCTTACCACTCCTTTTCTTTATTTTCTTTTAAAATTGGGATCAGATTCCAGTCCTGTTCGAAATCTGCAGTCTTTTGGCACTGAGGAGCCTGCTTACTCTACCAGAAGAGTGACCCGTAGTCAGCAGCAGCCTACCCCAGTGACACCGAAAAAATACCCTCTTCGGCAGACTCGTTCATCTGGTTCAGAAACTGAGCAAGTGGTTGATTTTTCAGATAGAGGTGAGTGGGTATGGTATGACTTAGACCTATTACTCATAACTTCTACCAATTGCTTTTGCTTTAGAAACTAAAAATACAGCTGATCATGATGAGTCACCGCCTCGAACTCCAACTGGAAATGCGCCTTCTTCTGAGTCTGACATAGACATCTCCAGCCCCAATGTATCTCACGATGAGAGCATTGCCAAGGACATGTCCCTGAAGGACTCAGGCAGTGATCTCTCTCATCGCCCCAAGCGCCGTCGCTTCCATGAAAGCTACAACTTCAATATGAAGTGTCCTACACCAGGCTGTAACTCTCTAGGTCAGTGTGCCCTAGCTTCATGACATCCTTTGTTCTTGAGATTAAGTTTTCCCTCCTTTAACAGGACACCTTACAGGAAAACATGAGAGACATTTCTCCATCTCAGGATGCCCACTGTATCATAACCTCTCAGCTGACGAATGCAAGGTAATTGTGCTCTCATTTATTCAACACATGCTGGTGGATTTATTGACGTTGTTGATGGTTGCAGGTGAGAGCACAGAGCCGGGATAAGCAGATAGAAGAAAGGATGCTGTCTCACAGGCAAGATGACAACAACAGGCATGCAACCAGGCACCAGGTATGGGCCTTGTTAAAGCACTGGCCATTCATTTTTCTCTCAGTTTTCTCCTTTTTCCTTTTAGGCACCAACGGAGAGACAGCTTCGATATAAGGAAAAAGTGGCTGAACTCAGGAAGAAAAGAAATTCTGGACTGAGCAAAGAACAGAAAGAGAAATATATGGTGAGGGAAAGTTAAATATTTAATGAGCATGAATCAGAGTATCACGCTCTGGTTATTTTCCTAGGAACACAGACAGACCTATGGGAACACACGGGAACCTCTTTTAGAAAACCTGACAAGCGAGTATGACTTGGATCTTTTCCGAAGAGCACAAGCCCGGGCTTCAGAGGATTTGGTGAGTATTAAAACCTCCAAACTGAAGGCCGCTCCTCCTTTGACTTTTGATTTCTTGGCAATAGGAGAAGTTAAGGCTGCAAGGCCAAATCACAGAGGGAAGCAACATGATTAAAACAATTGCTTTTGGCCGCTATGAGCTTGATACCTGGTATCATTCTCCATATCCTGAAGAATATGCACGGCTGGGACGTCTCTATATGTGTGAATTCTGTTTAAAATATATGAAGAGCCAAACGATACTCCGCCGGCACATGGTGAGTTGTCTTGGGTTCCTCTGCCTTGACCAGGTTCCCTGATGTGAATTTCATTGTCTTGCAGGCCAAATGTGTGTGGAAACACCCACCTGGTGATGAGATATATCGCAAAGGTTCAATCTCTGTGTTTGAAGTGGATGGCAAGAAAAACAAGGTAAAAAGTGGTGACTTTAGAAAGGAGTTGAACCCACACATGAACTCTGTTTCTCTGCTTCCAGATCTACTGCCAAAACCTGTGCCTGTTGGCCAAACTTTTTCTGGACCACAAGACATTATATTATGATGTGGAGCCCTTCCTGTTCTATGTTATGACAGAGGCGGACAACACTGGCTGTCACCTGATTGGATATTTTTCTAAGGTAAGCAGGATCTGGAGATTAAGAAGCCAATGTGACGTGTTCATCTGTTTGCTCTTGATTTTAGGAAAAGAATTCATTCCTCAACTACAACGTCTCCTGTATCCTTACTATGCCTCAGTACATGAGACAGGGCTATGGCAAGATGCTTATTGATTTCAGTAAGTGAAACTGCTAAGTCATTAGTTCCACAGCTAGAAAAAGTCTGTATTTGTTCCCTGGCAGGTTATTTGCTTTCCAAAGTCGAAGAAAAAGTTGGCTCCCCAGAACGTCCACTCTCAGATCTGGGGCTTATAAGCTATCGCAGTTACTGGAAAGAAGTACTTCTCCGCTACCTGCATAATTTTCAAGGCAAAGAGATTTCTATCAAAGGTTGGTTTTTGACTCCTTGGAATGGTTGATTGTGGCCAGGTTGTCAGTACTTCTTCTGTTTCAGAAATCAGTCAGGAGACGGCTGTGAATCCTGTGGACATTGTCAGCACTCTGCAAGCCCTTCAGATGCTCAAATACTGGAAGGGAAAACACCTAGTTTTAAAGAGACAGGTAAGGTTCTCATCAGGGGCTTGCTCATTGCTATGTAATCCTTTTTCCCATTGTTCTCCCTCAGGACCTGATTGATGAGTGGATAGCCAAAGAGGCCAAAAGGTCCAACTCCAATAAAACCATGGATCCCAGCTGCTTAAAATGGACCCCTCCCAAGGGCACTTAAAGTGACCTGTCATTCCGAGCCAGCGAACCCCAGCAGTAGGAATCCGTACCCTAGGGATCTGTCTGTCATTTCTCTGTTGCTCTTGTGATTGGCAAGTACAGTATCCTTTGGGAAGGCCATCCCCCTCAGGACTGTCCTGGCTCCGACCTTTGTGTACACTGCAGACGCTGGTTCTGAGGAACTGTTGTTTCGGCCTCAGTGAGGTTGCCTGGATGGGATCTGTATTAGACTTGAGTGCAGGTCTCTCAGCACTGACCCAAGGAGTTCTGTTATGGTACTGTACCTGTCCAGTCACTGGTTCTCTCCTCATGTCCTCTCGCCCCATGAGGTTGTGTTGTGTCTTCTAAGCGTGGTACTAGTGCTTGCCACCTGGTCACCAGACCTCCAAATATGGCTGCCACCACCAGGACCTTTCCAGTTACTCCTTATATGTGTGTTCTATGGAGGGGCAGGGAAAAGGTGGCACTTGTGAGTGTGTGTGGATTGGCAGGGGGTCCATTCACTTTGGGTTCCATCTTGCTTTAAATTTCTTCATTTTGATTAAGAGACCTCTTTTTGATCTGTATTGGGCTAACCAGAGCCAAATACTTTTGAAGAGTTTCCCAGGGACTAGTCATGGTAATAGCATATAATTGATCTGAATGAGATGGAGAGAAGAATGAAGGGGTGGTGGTTCTGGGTTTGATTTGAGTTCACCTGTGGGCAGTGGGCAGTGGGCAGTGTCTTGGTGAAAGGGAACGGATACTACTTTTTGCCTCACCGTAAAGTACTCACTAGTAAATATTTCCTTCTCTCTTTACTCCCACTTTTTACGTTTGCAGGTGCCAAAGTAATGTCCACTTTTCCCTTTCATGCTGCATATTAACTGGTTAATTATACTGCAGAAACCTTTTCACCTCCACTAGTCTGATACAGTACATCTGTACTTCCATATACCTTGCACTGATTTTGTCTGAGTGCCCTGGGAGAAGTAGAAAATGATTGAAAGTGACTTCCGTATCTCAGCCCATGACTCAGCAAGGCAGAATGGCCACCCCTGCCAAAGTTTGCTTCTCTTTTCAACAGTGCCTCACCCTCCCTCTAGGATTAAAGTGCTTCTGCCCTTCCACGAACTCCTCCTCCATTTCCTTTTTGGGATTTGTCACCATCCTTCTATTCTCTGGTCTTCTATTTTTGGTGTTGTTCAAGTGAAGGAAGAGATGTTCCCTCTAATTTCTCTCTAGCCCATTATAACCTGCTATCTTGGGGCAACTTTTGATGTATGACATGTCACCCTTCCCAACTTGGTCTCCTCCAACATGCTGTCTTCATGTGGAGCCCTCACCACAATCCCTGACTCCGGTCATTTGTGCCTTTCTCTTGTCATCTCTGTACACTACTTATATTCACTGTGGGTTGGGGGAGCTAATTTTAAGCATGTTCAGTGGCAGCTCCCCTCCAGTTTCAGTGTCACTGTTAAAATTTATCAAAAAGCAACTTCACTAGGGGTTTTCTTAAGGGATAAAGGCCTTTTACAGAAGCTAAACCCTTCCCCACATGTGGTAGAATGTGCTCTTCTATATCTACTCCTCAATAAAGCATGTTCTCTGCTCAAGTCTGTTTCATCTGGGGGCTCTCATTTATATATGAAAATGATGCACACGATCTGCTACTAATAGTAAATGCACTTGGGATTTGCTTTCCCTAGCAGTAAACTGTTGAGGGATGTGGTTTGTGGCTATGGAATGTTTTTCCCTGTGATACAGGCTGTCTGTAAAGATCAAGGGAGTGCTCACTCTGAACTTCTCTAGATGGTGGCACAAATTTGATCTGCCTCACTTTGGTTCCAGCTAATCAGTATACGTAGCAATGATTAGTCAGTATTACCCATTCTTTCACTAAGTGCCATTTTCCACTGATTTTAGGGGCAAAGGAACCAATAGGAAATTAGGATATATGGGGGTACAGTTGATGCCTGTAGGAGATGGGAACAGACATTCCTTCTCATCTCCAAGCTCATTCACCAGTATTGAGCAGTGTCACCTCTAATTATTGACTCTCTCGCAGGTTGAAATTATTCTTTTTGAAAATAGCTGCATTTTCATGTAAGATATACCCAGCACAGGAAAAGGGTGGCTGAGCACTAACCTCCGTATGGTGGAAAGGAGGAGGCTGGGAATTGTATGTGCTGGAATGGTTTCACTCACTGTGACCAGTAGTGGTGAGAACCCATACAGTTGAAGTTTTTTGCACAGTCCTGATCCCAGGTCTCCACTCGCTTTGCCATCCCACTTTACTCCCTAAAAATAAAAGGATTTATTATCTCATTTAAACCCCCACAGGTGTGGAAACAGAGTTTCACTTGCCTTGGCAACTTTGCATGAGACTATCCCATTTCATTCCGTTTTTTTTTTTTTGAGTCAGAGTCTGGCTCTGTTGCCCAGGTTGGAGTGCAGTGGCGCAGTTTTGGCTCACAACCTCTGCCTCCCGGGTTCAAGTGATTCTTCTGTCTCAGCCTTCCGAATAGCTGGGATTACAGGTGCCTGTCACCATGCCCAGCTAATTTTTGTATTTTTAGTAGAGACAGGGTTTCGTCATGTTGGTCAGGCTGATCTCGAACTCCTGACCTCAGGTGATCCGCCCACCTTGGCCTCCCAAAGTGCTGGGATTACAGGCGTGAGCCACTGCACCCGACCTATTTTTTTTTTTTTTTTTTTTTTTTTTTTTAAAAAAAGACAGTCTCACTCTATCATCCAGTCCGGAATGCAGTGGCATGATCTCAGCTCACTGCAATGTCTGCCTCCTGGATTCCAGTGATTCTCCTGCCTCAGCCTCTCAAGTAGCTGGGATTACAGGTGCAGGCCACCTGGCTAATTTTTGTATGTTTAGTAGAGACAGGGTTTTGCCATGTTGGCCAGGCCAGTCTCAAACTCTTGACCTCAAGTGATCACCCGCCTCATCCTCCCAAAGTGCTGGGATTACAGCCGTGAGCCTCTGCACCCAGCTTTTAACTCCCTCTTATCTGCATAACAGAAGCTTAGCTGCTTAAGCTCCTTTATTAGAAGAGCAAAAGTCTGAAATTATTCCTGAAACCTGCTCAATGGAAGTACCTACTCTATTGGTTGCTTCCCATATGGTTGTCACTGTACCTTCATACTGCCTCATTTGACCCTCATATTAGCCCTGTACAGTAGATGGGTACACTGGTTTGCCAAAGGAGACCTGGAATCCAAGGTGGAAGTAAGCAGCAAAGCCAGAAACTTCAATTCTGGTCTGTCTACCTTGATAGCCTGCACCCTCCCCTCTACCGTTTTCTTCCACTATTTTTGATTCCTTAATGATGAATCATCCTCTCCCTTCTAGTTGGATTTGTTTCTAATGGCTTCCATTACAAGGATAATAATGAAACTGGTGAAAACTTTCAGGCAAAAGGATTTTCTTTTTATATTTTTTCTTATTATTTTTTAATTATTAACCAAATTAACTCATTACAGTAAAAAGGACTGATTTTTAAGCCAGCTGTGATAGCTCTGTAATAGTCTGTAATCTCAGCACTTTGGGAGGCCAAGGCGGGCAGATCGCTTGAGTCCAGGAATTCGAGACTAGCCTGGGCAGCATGGTGAAACCCCAGCTCTACAAAAAATAGAAAAATCAGACGTGGGCACATGCCTGTAGTCTCAGCTACTTGGGAGGCTGAGGCACGAGAATCGCCTGAACCTGGGAGGCAGAAGTTGCAATGAGCTGAGATGATGCCACTGCACTCCAGCCTGGGTGACAGAGTGAGACCCTGTCTCAAAAACAAAAAACAGAATTGATTGATGTTAGTTGGCTTTAGAAGCAGCAAGTTTAGGGGGCTACAGAGCTAAACCAGGAAGCAAAAGATGTGCCTCATTCTGGCATTGTTTCTGATTTAGGAATAAACTGTTCAGTAAGCACTGTCCCTTTACTTCCATGGTTTTCTTCATTCCTCACCACAGCACAGTAAGGTGGATATTATAGTCTTCTTCTAGATGAAAAATTGAGGCTCATAGTGGTCTTGCTGCTGTGTCATAGCAATAGAATGAGAGAGCCTTGCTTCCCTGAGTCCAAATCCCATACTTTTGGCATTGTTATGAGGTCTGGTCACCTGATGCTTCCATGCTATTTTCCCATTTCTTATCTGGGGATAATGAGTCATATTAAGTAATTTTTTTTTTTGAGACGGAGTTTCGTTCTGTCACCCAGGCTGGAGTGCAGTGGTGCGATCTTGGCTCACTGCAAGCTCTGCCTCCCGGGTTCATGCCATTCTTCTGCTTCAGTCTCCCGAGTAGCTGGGACTACAGGTGCCCACCACCACGCCCAGCTAATTTTTTGTATTTTTAGTAGAATGAGGTTTCACCGTGTTAGCCAGGATGATCTCGATCTCCTGACCTCGTGATCCACTCGCCTCAGCCTCCCAAAGTGCTGGGATTACAGGCGTGAGCCATTGCACCCAGCCATTTTTTTTTTTTTTAAGACGACGTCTCACTCTGTCACCTATGCTGGAGTGCAGTGGCGTGATCTAGGCTCATTGCAACCTCTGCCTCCCAGGTTCAAGCGATTTTCCTGCCTCAGCCTCCCAAGTAGCTGGGATTACAGGTGCCCACCACCTCGCCTGGCTAATTTTTGTATTTTTAGTAGAGATGAGGTTTTGCCCTGTTGGCTAGGTTGGTCTTGAACTCCTGACCTCAGGTGATCCACTCACCTCAGCCTCCCAAAGTGCTGGGATTACAGGCAGGAGCCACTGCGCCCAGCCAAGTAACTTTTAACAGTGTGGTATAACCTTTAAATGACAAGGTGATGCTTTTGACTTGTCCTCAACTTTGATTTGTACTGATTTGTCCCTATAGTTCTGGGTGGGGTGGGTCAAAACAAAGTCTCGAGCTGTACCAGGATCAAGCAGCACAGCTCAGCCATGATCCTTTTACCACTTTTTTCTTCTGTCCTTGAGACTCTAATTAAAGCACTGGATTTTTAAAAATCACCCTTGTAAATATGCACACATTTGTCTATAGTTGAGGAAATTGTGCCGTTGAAGTCCATTCTTGGACATGGAGTTAAGAAACCCTGGTTTGAGAAAAAGCCCCAGTGAGACAGCAGGAATCCTTTTACCATACAACCCTCAACTAGTTTAGTGTGCTCAAGCTCAAATAACCAATCCCATCAAGTGAAAAGAATGGCAGCAGGGAGAAGGCCTGGCTCACTGAGGCTCTCAGCATTAGTTTCCTCTACCTCTTGTGTCTCACAGGTGCACATATGTACAGCATATCAAAGTGTTGAATGTCATGAGAATAAAATATGAAAACTACTTTGCTGAATGATAGTATGTGATGTGTGCTAGGACTTCTAGAAGCCACCCTTTGCTTTGCTGTTCATTGGGATCATGGAATCGGACCTCAGCTGGTTTTGCCTCAGCACTTTCTTTCACAAAATTATGTGTGACTGCCTCCTCCAGACTGTTTCCTGCTGATAGGGGCAGTTTAATAGCCTTCTTCCTGTGTGGTATCTGCAACAAAATCCCAATGAATGTCACCAAGAAGGAAACAAAGGATTGCCCAGCGATGAGAAATGTCCCTGGTGCCAAAACATCAGTTTGCCCCTAACCTCTTGTGCAATACCTTTAAGTCCAGGTCATGTTGTTACCATTTGGGGGTTTGCGGATTTGTTTACTTGTGCCCAAGAATGGAGAAAATAACCTGTACTATTGTACAACTCTGGCTCCATGGCTCCTCACAAATGTTCCATGTGAGATATAAACATCTTTATCCTCGACAAGTCATGTTCATTCCAAGAAACCAGTCTTTGTTCTTAATTGGACATTTGTTTCTGCAAACAGCTTACCATACATTCAATTCCAAAGTTATCAGAAACCTACACTCTTATCTCACAAATTTAGAGGTGTGGTAGATCATCTCCAAAGATGGCCACCAACAGTTGCTCTCATCCTCTGTGCACGTGCTATTTCCAATAAGGTCTATTTTTTTCTACAGTGAGGGCTGAACTTGTGACTTGTTTTGACTAATAGGATATGGAAGTGATATTTTGGCAGCTTCCACTTTTGCTCTTGAAAATAAGCTGACACGTTTCCAAACGAGAAGCTTGGGCTAAATTACTGAATGGTGAGAGACGATGCATAGGAGAACCAAGGTGCTCTAGTCACAGCACTAAAAGCCCAGACTTGTGTCTCTTGAAGGTTTCAACCCCGCCAGACTCCCAGCTGAACGCACCCTCATGAGTGGCCCTTGCTGGTACCACATGACACTAAAGACATCTAGCTGAGTCCTGTTAACCCAGAGAATTATGAGAATACTGTTTTAACCACACGTTTTGGAATGGTTTGATACATGGCAATGGAGAAGTGAAACAAGGGGACTTCGGAAACTAAAGGGCTGGAATTCAGTTTGCCTTGTAGGTTGATTGGAAGCCAGATGTGCCTAGAGGAAGGCTACCACCTTGTGCAATTCCAGGGGACACTGTTTATGTTCCGTGTAAATGGCAGCCTCAGTTCACCTCATTTGGTTATTTATCGTGTCTTCGCTGTCAGTCAAATTGCTTCTGAGATAACTGGCTGGCCTTGGAATTCTTAGCCACCTCCTTAAGCGGATCAGGAAAACTGAAGAATATCCTTCTGTATGTATGTATGTATTTATTGATTGATCGATTTATGAGACAGGGTCTCCTTCTGTCACCCAGGCTGGAGTGCAGTGGTACGATCACGGCTCACTGCTGCGTCGCCTTCCCAGGCTCCAGCTATCCTCCCACCTCAACCTCCAGAGTAGTTGAGACCACAGGCGTGCACTACCACGCCCGGCTACCTTTTTGTATTTTCAGTAGAGACGAGGTTTCGCCGTGTTGCCCAGGCTGGTTCAAGCGGAGCTCAAGCAATCAGCCTGCCTCGGCCTCCCAAAGTGTTGGGATTACAGGCATGAGCCGCTGCGCCCAACCTTCTTCTGCTGTCGAGATACTGCTCATCACCTGCCTGCTCCAGAATTCATGTGGCTTCTCATTGCTCAATGGATTAAGTTCATGTTTATCCTGGCTTTCAAGTCTTTCCGTAAGCTGACTCAACCTACATAGCTTTCATCATTCCCTTACACATAACCTCAACGTGCAACAGGATTAGTCTATTATTCCCTTTCTTGTGTTTACTGAGAAAGCCTCCACTTCAACGTTCCATGAAGTGTGTTCCATTAAATACCAAAGTATAGGCAAAAAGTTCTGTGGTCAAATAAATTTGGAAAACACAGAGTGTTTCCAAAGTTAGTATCAGGCCAGGCATGGTGGGAGGATCACTTGAGCCCAGGAGTTCGAGACCAGCCTGGGCAACATAGGGAGACCCAATCCCTACAAAAAAATTAGTTGGGCATGGTGGTGTGCACCCGTAGTGCCAGCTACTCAGGAGGCTGAGGTAGGAGGATCACCTGAGCCCAGGAAGTCAAGGCTGTGGTCAGCTGAGATCCCACCAGTGTGCTCCAGCCTGGGTGACAGAGCAAGACCCTGTCTCAAAAAATAAAAAAATAAAGATAATACCAGTATGTTTCTTGACTTGAAGATTTCCC